AGGCCAAGAGCCAAAAAATGCAGTGGTCACTACAAGCTGAAAAGAAAAAGAAATGGATTTTCCCCTAAAGCCTCTGGAGGGGGCACAACCTTGCCAATACCTTGATTTTGGCTCAGTGAAACCCATTTTGGACTTCTGACCTTTAGAATTGTAAATAAATAAATAATTTTGTGTTGTTTCAAGCCATCACAGTTGTGGTAATTTACTACAACAGCAATAAAATAGAATTAAATACAGAGATCTGAGGAGTTGAGTAGGATAAGCCTACTCCAGCAGGTTATTTCGGGAGTATGGTGAGACTCACTAGGATGGCGGAACTCAATTAAGGAAGTCTGAAGCTGATAAGCCAGAGAGGGAAGGCTCTCATTTCATTTTATAAGGGTTGCGTCACACTAGGAAGATCCAATAGCAACCACAGTCTCAAAATTAATGATTACAAATAGGACACAATTCCAAGAGTCGGGAGCCAAGCAGAAAATGGATTAGGGAAGACATGGATGATATGAAACAGGAAGGAGGGGTACAAGGCAGCTTCCTGGGAAGTTGCCAGGGCAGTCACAGTTCACATTCATTAGGCTGTGGGCACCAAATGCATATGGAAAATCTAGCTGACTTAACTGAACTCCTGAAGAGGAATGAACACCTCATTTATTGAGGAGCTACTACCAATTAGAATATGTATTTCATTTGTTCAATAACCCCATGAGTACAGTAACACAATCCTTGCTTTACTAAAGCGGAAGCCAATTCAAAGAGGTTCAGTGACTTGTCCAAGCTCAGGGAAAACACTAGGAAGTGAATATGGGTCTGACTCCATCACTGATTTCAGGAGCCCTGCCCTTTCCTCCACACCATGCCCCCTTGCTTTCAGAAAAAAAGGCTTGTTGACTGAATGGTTGTATGCACAGTTCAAAGCAGAAACACACGATGACATCTTTTGAGATACTCTAACAGTGAGAACTTGAAAATGAAGTTAAAAATTAAGCGGCAAAACCAAGCCGAGGCTTTCTGAGAAAGTGGGGCCAAACCTGTTGCCGTCTGACTGCCACGTGGCTCACTATTTATCCCTGTAAAAATCTGCAAAAGTATTTGAAAGGGAAGAAGGGACAGAAAACTCCCTCCTTTTCCAAGTTAGCCTTATAGTCTAGGGCTTAAAATACTGGTTTAATGGTGAAGGTAAGTGCTTTTCTTCTTTTTGGGTAGAAGGATTATTACTAACTTACCAAAGGTCCATTAAGGGGAGGGAACAGTTTTAGGAGAAGTCAGAGAAAAGACATTAACAGCAACATAAGGATCTCCATCTGGTAATATTGCCTAATTCCAAAATGAAGAGACTCTCTGAAAAAGATAACTGATTCAATGAAGACCCTAGGGCAAGGCTTGAGAAGCCACTGGTACCAATGGACACTGTGGACAATGGTCATTTCTCCAAGGACGCTGTGAGTATTAACTGTGATGCTGTGATTAGTCAGTATTATGTTTTGGATTATGTTCTCTCCATAGATAAAAGACTGTCGTAGTAAAAGAGATTCAGGGCACAGGGAAACTCCACCACAAAGCGTGGTACCATTTCCCACAGAAGCTAAATGGACGGGAAGCCTGCCACCAGGAAAGGTAAAGCCACTGCTCTTGTTTGCAGGCTATGTTGCTCACTACATACATCTGTGTTGTTGTCTAGGTCCAGATTTCTGTTCATTACGCTATGGGCTGGCTCTTATCATGCACTTCTCAAACTTCACCATGATAACGCAGCGTGTGAGTCTGAGCATTGCGATCATCGCCATGGTGAACACCACTCAGCAGCAAGGTCTATCTAATGCCTCCACTGAGGGGCCTGTTGCAGATGCCTTCAATAACTCCAGCATATCCATCAAGGAATTTGATACAAAGGTAAGTATGATGGAAAATAGGGCTCTTTGTTGCTTGACAAAGAGTTTTCCTATTTTTCCCCCAGGCCTCTGTGTATCAATGGAGCCCAGAAACTCAGGGTATCATCTTTAGCTCCATCAACTATGGGATAATACTGACTCTGATCCCAAGTGGATATTTAGCAGGGATATTTGGAGCAAAAAAAATGCTTGGTGCTGGTTTGCTGATCTCTTCCCTTCTCACCCTCTTTACACCACTGGCTGCTGACTTCGGAGTGATTTTGGTCATCATGGTTCGGACAGTCCAGGGCATGGCCCAGGTATCCAGATACTTTCTCATTCTTGGTGGGATAATATCAAAGGTCTTAATGATTTTCATTTCAGGGAATGGCATGGACAGGTCAGTTTACTATTTGGGCAAAGTGGGCTCCTCCACTTGAACGAAGCAAGCTCACCACCATTGCAGGATCAGGTAAGTGTGCACAGATGGGTCATAGCTTTGTCTTCATAAGTGTTTTTCTCCCTTTTTCCTTTAGGGTCAGCATTTGGATCCTTCATCATCCTCTGTGTGGGGGGACTAATCTCACAGGCCTTGAGCTGGCCTTTTATCTTCTACATCTTTGGTGAGTCACTTTCTCTTAAATCCTAACGCCTCACCTAAAAACTAATTTTATCCCTTCTTCCCAGGTAGCACTGGCTGTGTCTGCTGTCTCCTATGGTTCACAGTGATTTATGATGACCCCATGCATCACCCGTGCATAAGTGTTAGGGAAAAGGAGCACATCCTGTCCTCACTGGCTCAACAGGTACAGTGCACACCTTGTACCTGTGGCCCATGAATACTCATGCTGATTAGATCTTTCTTTTCAGCCCAGTTCTCCTGGACGAGCTGTCCCCATAAAGGCGATGGTCACATGCCTACCACTTTGGGCCATTTTCCTGGGTTTTTTCAGCCATTTCTGGTTGTGCACCATCATCCTAACATACCTACCAACGTATATCAGTACTCTGCTCCATGTTAACATCAGAGATGTGAGTTTACTTCCTATACTTCTACGAAAATGATAACTACTCTGTATAAACTTCCTTCCTTCAGAGTGGAGTTCTGTCCTCCCTGCCTTTTATTGCTGCTGCAAGCTGTACAATTTTAGGAGGTCAGCTGGCAGATTTCCTTTTGTCCAGGAATCTTCTCAGATTGATCACTGTGCGAAAGCTCTTTTCATCTCTTGGTAAGGATAAGCGTGTGGGCCCATTTAACCAAGGGTTCCCTGACAGCATGTCCTCATTGCCCAGGGCTCCTCCTTCCATCAATATGTGCTGTGGCCCTGCCCTTTGTGGCCTCCAGTTACGTGATAACCATTATTTTGCTGATACTTATTCCTGGGACCAGTAACCTATGTGACTCAGGGTTTATCATCAACACCTTAGATATCGCCCCCAGGTAAGAGCTCTACCTGTTTTTTCCCCTCCTCCATAAAATCATTTATAAAATCATCTTCCCACAGATATGCAAGTTTCCTCATGGGAATCTCAAGGGGATTTGGGCTCATCGCAGGAATCATCTCTTCCACTGCCACTGGATTCCTCATCAGTCAGGTTGGGCCAGTTTATTGAACATCTTCAAGTGGCAGGTATTGTTTTAGGTGTTGGAGATACACACGGTGATTGATCATTTTCTCTGTTTTTTACATCTAGGATTTTGAGTCTGGTTGGAGGAATGTCTTTTTCCTGTCTGCTGCAGTCAACATGTTTGGCCTGGTCTTTTACCTCACGTTTGGACAAGCAGAACTTCAAGACTGGGCCAAAGAGAGGACCCTTACCCGCCTCTGAGGACATAAAGTTACAAACTTAAATGTGGTACTGAGCATGAACTTTTTAAACATTTTTTACTTCTCTCCATATTCCTGACCATAGACTCAGCAGTTCTTAACTCTGGCTGTGTGTTAGTCTTCCCTGGGGAGCCTTTATAAGACACTGATACTTGGGACCCACTCCAGAGATTCTGAATGAATTGGTCTGGGGTGGAACCCAGATACTACTAATTTTTAGATACTCCTTAGAGGTTTCTAGCATGCGCCCGGGGTTGACAACAGCTGGACAAACTTGAAAAGTCAATTCATGTGGCCTTTGAATTTTCCTCATTGGAAAGTACTAAATAAATAAAAATTCATGTGAAAATGATCACTGATAAATATCTTCATGGTGGGGCAGGTTATTGGATGCAGAGAAGATCTGCTCGGAATTGTAGCCATATGTTACAGATCTCAGCACCGATCGGAACTGTAAAGCTATAATCCCCAGAATTAAAGTTTTTATTATTTTTTATACATTGTAAAACATAGACGTTTATTTATGTGATTAAATTCTATTAAAATTTACATGCTAAAATAAAATAGACCATTTTCAAATTATTTAGATCCAGATA